GTGCTGGGATTATAGATGTGAGCCTTTGCACCTGGCCTAACAGTTTCTCCATACATAGTGAATTGTAGACAACTACAATTGTAAATGTGTAAAGAGACTGTAACCTTGTAACAAGTAGCGAGTCTCAGTCAATCACAGCAGCGGAGTTTTGGCCAATCACAGGTGGCCAACTGTTTAAACAGTGCTCAAAATAGTCAGAGGTTGAGTTGCAACCAATCCAGCTGTTTCCATACTTGACTGCAATTTCTGTAAGTCATTTTCCTTTTTCTGTCCATAAATGTTATTTGAACATATGGCAGCCCGAATCACTCTGAACCTATTTTGGTTCCAGGGATTACTGGATTTTGGACTCATTCTTTGGTCAATTCAACTCTGTAAAGTTTAATTTGTCTAAAGATTTTCTGGGCCGGATACAGTGGCTCACGCCTGTAATCCCAGCACTTTGGGAGGCTGAGGCGGGAGGATCGCTTGAGCCCAGGAGTTCGAGACCAGCCTGGCCAACATAGCGAGATCCCGTCTCTACCCACAAATAATTTAGCCAGGCGTGGTGGCGCGTGCCTGTAGTCTCAGCTACTGGGGTTCTTATTCCTCGTGGCAACACATTTTGGAGAGGGGGAGGTATTCCTGTCTTTGCTGGGTGGGAGAACGGCCAGTGGGCAAGGGAGGACGAAAATGAGAACTGTGACTGCCAGAGGGCACGTCAATTTTAGGAAGAGAACGTAAGAAAGTTGGGTTCTGTGGAGACTTGGCATATCCACGCCACCTGGAAAATCATCACGTGCCCTCCGGGGCAAGACCAAGGCCTCAAGTCACCCCTCGCAGCCCAGTGGACCTCCCGGCCATCCCTTTCACGGCTCCACAGCGACCGCGAGCCGTTGCCCCGGTGAGAACCCCCCGGCACTGTGCGCGCCCCCGCCTGCCGTGCGCGTCCGCTTCCCTGGGATCCGGCGCCGCGCGCGCCCCCGCCGCGTCCCCGCCCCTTCCGGCCCGGGAGATTTGATTCCCTTGGCGGGCGGAAGCGGCCACAACCCGGCGATCGAAAAGATTCTTAGGAACGCCGTACCAGCCGCGTCTCTCAGGACAGCAGGCCCCTGTCCTTCTGTCGGGCGCCGCTCAGCCGTGCCCTCCGCCCCTCAGGTCAGTTCTCCCGCCTGCCCGCCGCAGTCGCATTTTTTTTTTTTTTTTTTTTATTTTGAGACAGAATCTCGCTCCGTTGCCCAGGCTGGAGTGCAGTGGCGTGATCTCGGCTCACTGCAACCTCTGCCTCCTGCCTCAGCCTCCCAAGTAGGTGGAACTACAGGCGCGTGCCACCACCCCTGGCTAATTTTTTATAGCTTTAGCAGAGACAGGGTTTTATGATGTTAGCCACAATGGTCTCCATTTCCTGACCTTGTGATCCACCCGCCTCGGCCTCCCAAAGTGTGGGGGTTACAGGCGTGAGCCACCGCACCCGGCCTTTTTTTTTGAGACGGAGTTTCACTCTTGTTGCCCGGGCTGGAGTGCAATGGCACAATCTCAGCTTACTGCAACCTCCGCCTCCCAGGTTCAAGTGATTCTCCTGTCTCACCCTCCCAAGTAGCTGGGATTACAGGCTCCTGCCACCATGCCTGGCTAATTTGTGTATTTTTAGTAGAGACGGGTTTCGTCATGTTGGTCAGGCTGGTCTCGAACCCTGACCTCAGGTGATCTACCCTCCTCAGCCTCCCAAAGTGCTGGGATTACAGGTGTGAGCCACCTTGCCCAGCTTCGTGTCTTTTTTTTTTAAATTATTTTTTCTTCAGGTAGCCTCCCGAGCCAGAGTAGGCTCAGAGACACCCTTTTCCATGTTTTTGTTGGCCATTTGTGTTTCTTTGAGAAATTTTTTTTTTTTTTTTTGAGACAAAGTCTGGCTGTTTCGCCCAGGCTAGAGTGCAATGGCACGATGTCGGCTCACTGCAACCTCCACCTCCCGGGTTCAAGCGATTCTCCTGCATCAGCCTCCCAAGTAGCTGGGATTACAGGTGAATGCCACCCCGCTTGGCTAATGTTTTGTCCTTTATTGATTATGTACTCTCTGTCTTCTAGGTTCTTTTTCTAATTCCAAATAAACTTGCAAGAGGACTATGAAAGATTATGATGAACTTCTCAAATATTATGAATTACATGAAACTATTGGGACAGGTAATTGTTATTTTTTTTTGGAGGCAGTGGATCTTATGCTTTCATAATACATTTTCCTACTTAGGTGGCTTTGCAAAGGTCAAACTTGCCTGCCATATCCTTACTGGAGAGATGGTAGCTATAAAAATCATGGATAAAAACACACTAGGGGTAAGTTTAGATTTATTTAAAAAATAGTCCACTATTGCTCATTCCATATGATGTTTTGTCACAGAGTGATTTGCCCCGGATCAAAACGGAGATTGAGGCCTTGAAGAACCTGAGACATCAGCATATATGTCAACTCTACCATGTGCTAGAGACAGCCAACAAAATATTCATGGTTCTTGAGGTTAGTAGTATGTTCCAGATACCTGAAAACATTAACAATATCTGTGATTCCATTGCTGTTGAAGTACTGCCCTGGAGGAGAGCTGTTTGACTATATAATTTCCCAGGATCGCCTGTCAGAAGAGGAGACCCGGGTTGTCTTCCGTCAGATAGTATCTGCTGTTGCTTATGTGCACAGCCAGGGCTATGCTCACAGGGACCTCAAGCCAGTAAGTGACTGCATCACAGTTAGATGCTCACCATACAGTTATCAAAATATCTTTGTTTTCCCAGGAAAATTTGCTGTTTGATGAATATCATAAATTAAAGCTGATTGACTTTGGTCTCTGTGCAAAACCCAAGGTAAGTGCAGAAATAAGATGCATCTATGTTCTATTAATAAGTTTCATTTTTATCTTATTGGCAGGGTAACAAGGATTACCATCTACAGACATGCTGTGGGAGTCTGGCTTATGCAGCACCTGAGTTAATACAAGGCAAATCATATCTTGGATCAGAGGTAATTATTCATTGATTAATTCATTATATAATCAGTAATTTTTCTTTTTCCCTCTTTCTCTCAGGCAGATGTTTGGAGCATGGGCATACTGTTATATGTTCTTATGTGTGGATTTCTACCATTTGATGATGATAATGTAATGGCTTTATACAAGAAGATTATGGTGAGTATTACAAGGCATAGAATTTCAATGTAACCTGAATCTCTTAAATGCTTTGTTTTTGTAGAGAGGAAAATATGATGTTCCCAAGTGGCTCTCTCCCAGTAGCATTCTGCTTCTTCAACAAATGCTGCAGGTAAACTTTATTTTTAAATAATAGAAGTCTATTTAATCTCTAGCTACTTTTTAATGGCCACTAGGTGGACCCAAAGAAACGGATTTCTATGAAAAATCTATTGAACCATCCCTGGATCATGCAAGATTACAACTATCCTGTTGAGTGGCAAAGCAAGAATCCTGTAAGTAAAATGAAATCCAGTAGAATTTTTTTTTGTTAATAAAGTGCATAATTTTTTTTTGTAGTTTATTCACCTCGATGATGATTGCGTAACAGAACTTTCTGTACATCACAGAAACAACAGGCAAACAATGGAGGATTTAATTTCACTGGTAAGAAATACAGCATGGGCTGGGCGCAGTGGCTTCTAACCAACTTGATTTTCTTTTCCTTTAGTGGCAGTATGATCACCTCACGGCTACCTATCTTCTGCTTCTAGCCAAGAAGGCTCGGGGAAAACCAGTTCGTTTAAGGCTTTCTTCTTTCTCCTGTGGACAAGCCAGTGCTACCCCATTCACAGACATCAAGGTAAGTGTTACTGCCTGTTGTGTCTTGCCACGATCTTTAAGTTCTTCTGTCTTTCATTGAGTAGTCAAATAATTGGAGTCTGGAAGATGTGACCGCAAGTGATAAAAATTATGTGGCGGGATTAATAGACTATGATTGGTGTGAAGATGATTTATCAACAGGTGCTGCTACTCCCCGAACATCACAGGTTCGTCATTCTTATTACTATTTAAGGCAGAAGTGTGCTTTATCTAGTAACTTTTTTTTTCCAGTTTACCAAGTACTGGACAGAATCAAATGGGGTGGAATCTAAATCATTAACTCCAGCCTTATGCAGAACACCTGCAAATAAATTAAAGAACAAAGAAAATGTATATACTCCTAAGTCTGCTGTAAAGAATGAAGAGTACTTTATGTTTCCTGAGCCAAAGACTCCAGTTAATAAGAACCAGCATAAGAGAGAAATACTCACTACGCCAAATCGTTACACTACACCCTCAAAAGGTATTTGCTAAGTGAATTAAGCAGTAAGAAGTCATATGGATTGTGTTTGTTCTGTTTCTAATAGCTAGAAACCAGTGCCTGAAAGAAACTCCAATTAAAATACCAGTAAATTCAACAGGAACAGACAAGTTAATGACAGGTGTCATTAGCCCTGAGAGGCGGTAAGTGTTTGGTTTTTTTAGACTCTAATCTTCTACTTGTGCCTTGTTTTATGTTTTGTTTCAGGTGCCGCTCAGTGGAATTGGATCTCAACCAAGCACATATGGAGGAGACTCCAAAAAGAAAGGGAGCCAAAGTGTTTGGGAGCCTTGAAAGGGGGTTGGATAAGGTTATCACTGTGCTCACCAGGAGCAAAAGGAAGGGTTCTGCCAGAGACGGGCCCAGAAGACTAAAGGTAAGCAGGCTGGAATTCTTTCATATGGAGCATTACTTCTCATCTCTTCTTTTTCTTTTCTTAGCTTCACTATAACGTGACTACAACTAGATTAGTGAATCCAGATCAACTGTTGAATGAAATAATGTCTATTCTTCCAAAGAAGCATGTTGACTTTGTACAAAAGGGGTAAGAAGCACATTTACAAGCTGTTGCATTTATACTAACTAGCTTCTTATCTTGTTTTTCACAGTTATACACTGAAGTGTCAAACACAGTCAGATTTTGGGAAAGTGACAATGCAATTTGAATTAGAAGTGTGCCAGCTTCAAAAACCCGATGTGGTGGGTATCAGGAGGCAGCGGCTTAAGGGCGATGCCTGGGTTTACAAAAGATTAGTGGAAGACATCCTATCTAGCTGCAAGGTATAATTGATGGATTCTTCCATCCTGCCGGATGAGTGTGGGTGTGATACAGCCTACATAAAGACTGTTATGATCGCTTTGATTTTAAAGTTCATTGGAACTACCAACTTGTTTCTAAAGAGCTATCTTAAGACCAATATCTCTTTGTTTTTAAACAAAAGATATTATTTTGTGTATGAATCTAAATCAAGCCCATCTGTCATTATGTTACTGTCTTTTTTAATCATGTGGTTTTGTATATTAATAATTGTTGACTTTCTTAGATTCACTTCCATATGTGAATGTAAGCTCTTAACTATGTCTCTTTGTAATGTGTAATTTCTTTCTGAAATAAAACCATTTGTGAATATAGCAGGCTTCTCTTTTTTGTATTTGATTTTGAT